CATGGTTTTGAGAGGCAGGCCAGAAGGCCCAAGGAAGGGGGGTGATGTGATGGGGGAAGCACTGGGCATTGTGAAGACACAGACCAGGGACCTGACCTATTGTGGCAGGTCAGGGAAGGCTTCTCAGAGGCAGTGACATCTCACAAGGGTTCTGAAGGAAGAGCAGGAGTTTGCCAGCAGCATTGTTTCTCCCGTTCGCCACCTGTCTCTCATAACACACTTTGTTCAAACTCAATTTTGGGAGCTTTGTTCTCCCAAATAAATTCTGGATCTTCTGTTAGAGACAGGAAGGCAACCGAGTGGCCCAGACCTGGGTTCGAGTTCTGACTGTCTCTTACCACTAGCCAGGTGACCTTCCTTTCCTTCACGGTAGCAAGCCCTATAAGAATGAAGCCATATATCTGGCCACCAGCGGGAGCTCAGTGCCTGCGAATCCCTGCTCATTCCCTGCGATCAGGGTCTGTGCCTGCCTTCGTACCTGCCTGAGCATTGACGTACAGGGTAGTGATAAGCATAGGCCCTGGGCTTGCGTCTCTCTTCCACCGTTAACTGCTGTGTGACCCTGGTGACTAAGCTGCCTTCTCTGGACCACAGTTTTCATCTGAAAAACAGGGAAGGAGTTGATGATGGTATAGTGCCCTCCTCACAAGCTTGCTGATGATTCAGTGTTAGACACTTATAACAGGGCCTGGTTCACAGCTCTCAGCAAATGGGAACTTTTATTATAAGCAGGCTGGCAGATGTGGCAGAGGGACCGGGAAGGATGAGTGCTGCCCTGGGCTGGACTTTGTCTCCCCTACAATTTAGAGACCTTCAGACCCTGGTGCCCCAGTCTTGCCCCCAAATAGCCTCCATGGCCCCCAGCTGCCCCACCTCCCTCCCTAGCTTCTCTTAGGGCTCCAGCTATCACCCCTTACCTCCCCCACTCCCATTAAAGACACCCACAGGATGTGGTTGGCCCTGGACTTGCCTCTTTTGCGTAACATTTATTCTGTTTTATTTGCCAAATACGAGAGTCTAAGCTGTTCACTGAGGGGGCAGTGAGACGTGGGGCTGCTGGTCCTAGGAGCTCTTCCATGACACCTAGTGTTACCTGGGAGCCCCAAGCCCCAGTCCCCCATCCCTCAGGAAATCCAGTTGGAACCCCTACTTTGCAGGGCCATCTTTGGCCTGAAGCCACCAGGAAAGCTGTCCCACTGACTGACCCCTCTTAAGGAAGCTGCAGACTGCTGGGCCCATTTTCAGATAGAGGAACGGAGAGCTGCGGCAGCCCAGGAGCCCTGCCAGGCTTCCTTCTGGGTGCAGCCACCTGTGGGTGGGGCGCGGCCTCGTCTGAGACCAAGGCAGGGCCCATGCCTTACTCAGCTGTCCTTGCTAAGAGTCCCCTAGCATCTTCCTGATGGTCTTTCTGCCTTGGGGTGAAGAGGCATTTGGGGGAATTGCCATCTTGGGAGGAAAAGCAGTATCCTTTCACTTTCAGACTGAAAGGCTCCTGGGGAACTTGCTTCACTCCGGCGCTTTCTGTCCCATGCTGAAGGCTGGAGTCGCCAGCCCCTTCCCCTTTGCCTTTCTCAGGCCCCAGTCCCTGAGGTGTGTGTGAGGACTGAACTTTAATCCGGAACAATCTGGTTTCTCCTCGGTCAGCCCAGCCGGTGCTTCCCCCGCCCCCACCCACGCTGCAAGAGGCGAGGGAGGGGTGGTGACTCAGTGTGCATGTGTACATCTGTCCCTGTGGTCCCGGCAGCTCGCCGGGTGGGGCAGGAACCAGAAGTCTCGCGGCACCTTTCCCCCACCCCCAGGTGTGTTGCAAGTGGCCTGGCCCTCCCCCACCAGTGTGGGCTAACCCTGTCCTCTCCCTCCCAGCCATGGGAACAAGGAGGTCTTCTCCTGCCGGGGCATCCTGCTGGCAGTGAACTGGTTTCTGGAGCGGGGCCACACAGACATCACAGTGTTTGTGCCATCCTGGAGGAAGGAGCAGCCTCGGCCCGACGTGCCCATCACAGGTGAGTGGTGCCTCTGGAGGTGGGATGGTCTTGCCCTGACCTGTGTGCACCCGTCACCTCCCAGACCAGCACATCCTGCGGGAACTGGAGAAGAAGAAGATCCTGGTGTTCACACCATCACGACGCGTGGGTGGCAAGCGGGTGGTGTGCTATGACGACAGATTCATTGTGAAGCTGGCCTACGAGTCTGACGGGATCGTGGTTTCCAACGACACATACCGTGACCTCCAAGGCGAGCGGCAGGAGTGGAAGCGCTTCATCGAGGAGCGGCTGCTCATGTACTCCTTCGTCAATGACAAGTATGTTCCCTCCCAGAGGCCCTGACAGACTTCACCTCCAGAGAGTTCTTTGCACCCTCTGCAGGTTTATGCCCCCTGATGACCCACTGGGCCGGCACGGGCCCAGCCTGGACAACTTCCTGCGTAAGAAGCCACTCACTTTGGAGCACAGGAAGCAGCCGTGTCCCTATGGTATGGAACCCAGCCTGCCCTCCCCGGCCCTCCTGCTTAGAGTCCCTCTTGATTCCTCTTCCAGGAAGGAAATGCACCTATGGGATCAAGTGCCGATTCTTCCACCCAGAGCGGCCAAGCTGCCCCCAGCGCTCTGTGGCAGATGAGCTCCGTGCCAATGCTCTCCTCTCACCCCCCAGAGCCCCAAGCAAGGACAAAAATGGCCGGCGGCCTTCACCTTCATCCCAGTCCAGCTCTCTGCTAACAGAGAGTGAGCAGTGCAGCCTGGATGGGAAGAAGCTGGGGGCCCAGGCATCCCCAGGGTCCCGCCAAGAGGGTCTAACACAGACCTATGCCCCATCAGGCAGGAGCCTCGCACCTAGCGGGGGCAGTGGCAGCAGCTTTGGGCCCACAGACTGGCTCCCACAGACGCTGGACTCACTCCCGTACGTCTCCCAGGATTGCCTGGACTCGGGCATTGGCTCCCTGGAGAGCCAGATGTCGGAACTTTGGGGGGTTCGAGGAGGAGGCCCTGGTGAGCCGGGCCCACCCCGAGCCCCTTACACGGGCTACAGTCCCTATGGATCTGAGCTCCCAGCCACCGCAGCCTTCTCTGCCTTTGGCCGGGCCATGGGTGCTGGCCACTTCAGTGTCCCTGCCGACTACCCACCCGCGCCCCCTGCCTTTCCACCTCGAGAGTACTGGTCTGAACCATACCCACTGCCCCCACCCACATCAGTCCTTCAGGAGCCCCCAGTGCAGAGCCCAGGGGCTGGCAGGAGCCCGTGGGGCAGGGCAGGCAGCCTGGCCAAGGAGCAGGCCAGCGTGTATACTAAGCTGTGTGGTGTGTTTCCCCCGCACCTGGTGGAGGCTGTGATGGGGCGCTTCCCACAGCTCCTGGACCCCCAGCAGCTGGCTGCCGAGATCCTCTCCTACAAGTCCCAGCACCCCAGTGAGTAAGCTGCCTGTGGCTGGCAAGGGCAGCACCCCCAGCCTCCAAGGGCCGTCAGGCTGGGCTTTGGGCCATTGAGCAGCCCATTCCCAGCCCTGAGGCCCACCCCAGAGGCTGGACAGAGGGAGGATTCAAGTCGGGAAGGAAACCCACAAACCAAAGATACTGTAGGATTGGTTCTGGCCCATGCAGCACCTCTAGCTGTCTGCCTCAGTGGGTCAGAAGCGATCACCCTGTTGATACACATTGTATCTCTGTAGTTTAAGGAGACGCTGCCGGTAACGGCGTCGGTCCGTGGCTGAGGCCCAAACCGTCTTTTCTCTCAGAGGGTGGGGAGGGAGGTGGGGGCAGCAGAGGCCTGGGCTGGGTGCCCTGTGCACGCCACCCCACTTCCGCCCTACCCCTGGGACGTTGGCCTTGGCTGGCTAGTTGGGCACCGTGTGCCTGCCCTCCAAGGGCCTCCTCTACGCCAATGAGGCCTCATCTGTGCTCTCGCTGGGCACGTGGCTTCATGTCAGTAAGCAAGATGCTTCTTAATAACCCACCTTCTGCCCCACTCTATTCCTTATCCTGCTGCCCCTGTAGGGGTCAAGGGCCCTCCGTCTACACCCTCTTCTTCTCCTCCATCCTTTATTCAGAGTCATCTCGCCCTTCCCCATGGGTGGGGGAACCTGTGTTTGTTTGTGTGCACATGTAAATTTTAAATATTTTAAGCAGAAAGTCCTTACCTCCTGTAACACATCAATAAAGTACAATCATTGTGAGCCCTTTCAAGAGGTGATTGTCTTTGTTATGCTCAGGGCTTT